GAGGAAACTGCGAAGCTACATGGCCACAGTCAACAACGACAACAGAAGGCAACATAGTATGGCGGTTAAGAGCACCGACTCTGAAGCCAGCCTGAATCCTAGAGCCAGAGCTGTGCAACAGCAGGTAAATGACTTATCCTGTGCAGTTTCCTCCTTAATGGAAATAGTGCCCAGGCCACAATATCGCGAGATTTACACGTAAAGCTGGAAACAACTCCCGTCCTAGAGTAAGCACTGTTTACTATTAAGCAGCATCAGTAGGGCCCCTTTGCAACCTGCAAACCGCTCCCTCGACGTTACCTCATCTATGCCTCATTTCAGTGCCACTTCAGGCCTTTTCCAGGACAGTGAAAAACCACGAGACACAGCCAGTTAAGTCTGAGTCAGGACCCCTGTCCCACTAGTGCGCTGTGCTCTGGTGCGGCAGGGCAGTTTTCTGACCCAATCTCCTCTTCTGCTGTCCTCTGCAGCACCAAGATAACAATCACAGCCGGCCCCAACCGGCACCTACCGCGAAGGTCACAACTACACTCGCGGGTTTTTAAATCGCCCACTACTCACCAGTCCCGGAAACTTCTCTGCGTCACTTCCGGTCCCGCGTCGGCGCTCCGGATGCTGTGGCACTTGGCTCCCCGTAGCGGGAGAGCTGGGCGGAAGTGGTCCTTTCCGTTTGGCAGCCGAGTGTAAAGCATTGCTTGAGGTTGCCCAGGTAGTTTCGCCTTACACTTCTTGTCCCAGTGCAATTATTAGTAGAGCTCCCTTTCACTGTCAAATTTCCGGTTGGGGATAAATTGCATTGTCGTTTTGGTTTGAGATAGGAAGATGAGGGGAGGAAGGAGGTGAGGCGGTAAGGGGCGTTCTCTCTCTTGGGTCCCGCGCCCAACTTCCGCTGGCCCAAAGAAACTATAATTTTGAACCAACAGACCTCTGCTGGCATCTGCGATTGCATTTTTCCTGTTTTAACAACGGCTGTGCTAGACGAAGTGGTGAAGCCCAAGTATGGAGTAACGTCATTAATTCTTTCATTCACTTATTCGAATGCTTGCTGAGTTCTGTGTTGCTACTGGTTTAGTTCTTGGGATACTGCGAGTGAACAGTGGGCGGCGAGGCTGTTGTTGCAACGTCAGAGTAAAAGAAGGACCCTGCACGGCGGCCTCCCAGCACTTCGGGAGGCCGAGGCGGGCGGATCACCTGAAGTCAGGAGTTCGAGACCAGCCTGGCCAACACGGCGAAACCCCGTCTCTACTAAAAATACAAAAATTAGTCGTGCATGGTAGCGCGCGCCTGTAGTCCCACCTACTCGGGAGGCTGAGACACGACAATCACTTGAACCCGGGAGGCGGAGGCGGAGGTTGCAGTGAGCCGAGATCCTGCCGCACTGCACTCCAGCCTGGCGACATAGCGAGACTCCGTCTCAAAATGAAAAAAAAAGAGAAGTTCATAGTATATTAGTGATAAGTGCTGTGGTGGAAAAAAAAAAGTTCATAGTATATTAGTATAAGTGCTGTGGTGAAAAAAAAAAAAAGCGAATTTCATAGTATATTAGTGATAAGTGCTGTGGGAGAAGGAAATAGGAATGTCCTAGGGCTGAAGGGCTAAAGCAGTTCTGTGTAGGATTGTCAGGTCAGTTAAACTTGACATTTAAGCAGAAATTTTGAGCCTAATTCTTTTTTTCTTTTGGGACTAGAGACTTATTTTTGAGCTCGCTGTAAGACTGAGAAATCACGTAGTCCTTCCTGAAACCACTAAGAGGAAAAATGGTAAGTTTTGAGCAATTTTTATCTAATGTCTTTCATTTGTTCTCACATTTTCTCTCCTTTTTAGTCTGTGACACTGCATACAGATGTAGGTGATATTAAAATTGAAGTCTTCTGTGAGAGGACACCCAAAACATGTGAGGTAAGTACTATTATTTACATATTCAACATCAGTTTTTATTTATTTATTATTATTTTTTTTTGAGATGGAGTCTCGCTGTGTCCCCCAGGCTGGAGTACAATGGCGCGATCTCGGCTCACTGCAACCTCCGCCTCCTGGGTTCAAGCAAGTCTTCTGCCTCAGCCTCCCGAGTAAGTGGGATTACAGGCGTGCGCCACCATGCACTTCTTTTGATTTGCTTCACTTGTAATGTAGGAACTGGAAGAGGAGGCAACAGTATTTGGGGCAAGAAGTTTGAGGATGAATACAGTGAATATCTTAAGGTAAATCCTCAATGCTTTAAAAATCTATTTCTACACAGTTAATACTTTGATGTGTCTTTTTCAGCACAATGTTAGAGGTGTTGTATCTATGGCTAATAATGGCCCGAACACCAATGGATCTCAGTTCTTCATCACCTATGGCAAACAGCCACATTTGGACATGAAATACACCGTATTTGGAAAGTGAGTATTCTGGTTATGGTTTTCTTTTAGCAAATTTTCATATGTTATGTTGTTTCTCTTTCAGGGTAATAGATGGTCTGGAAACTCTAGATGAGTTGGAGAAGTTGCCAGTAAATGAGAAGACATACCGACCTCTTAATGATGTACACATTAAGGACATAACTATTCATGCCAACCCATTTGCTCAGTAGCTATGATAGACCTGGACAAATAACTTGACAAATTGCTGGAACACACTTATTGTGGTTTACCCGGTTTTAATTATGTCAGAGATTGCATCATCCTTCTGCTTGTTTACAACTATGATCTTCTATGAAATGGTGGTACCAAGGGGCGCCCAACAGCTTTTATCCCCATTCTTAGAGCATATTCTTTATTATAATGATTATCCAACATATTTCTTTAATTTTAATACAAAAAATACATCATTTAATTTTTGTTACATATGAACATTCATTTTTAAATGCTCAGCCTCAAGTGCAGGCATTTTTGAGTGGCCTGATTACATATTCCTCCCACAGCAAGTCCGTATCCTGGAAGTGTTATTTTATAATAAAATTTAAAAAGTTTTAAAGAATTAAATCGTAGGACAAATTAATTAAAATATTGTGTAAAATTACCTTCAGGCTATGTGTATAAGGTATATATGAAACGTAAATGAACTTCATGTTTAAATTTGGGTCTCATCTCCAAGATATCTTATTATGTATA